CGCAGTTACCCTGGAGACGCGCTCTCGCCCGCCCCCAGCCGCGGGATGCCCTAGATGTCCTTATTAGGACAAGAGACTCGAGGGGGCGGGGCCAGCCCGACAGCCGGCTTGAGGCTCCTTATAAGGCCGCGGCGGGCGGGAGGCGGGAGCCGGAGCCCATTGGTCCAATTTAGCTTGGCTGGGGCTACTGCGCCGTGGGCTAGGCACAGTCCTGAGGGGCGGGACTGGAGCTCTGGCGCCCACCTCTCCCTTCCTCGCAGGCTGGAGACCTGCGTGTTGCGACTTCCGGCATAGCAGCTAGAGGCCGGGTGCTGCTTCAAACCCTGGCGGGTCGCCTGTGTCCAACTCAGCTATACGTGTCTTTCAGGCTTCTCAGGTTGAAGCCCTTTGTAGGGTTTCCATCTTCAACCTCCCTGAGGGTCTCCCACTTCCGATTAGCCACAAAAATGACGAAGTGTTCTCCCCTCTACCTGTGTCTGGGCTTCTTAACCCGCAGCCTGCTCCTCCGCTCCCAAACCCAACCGCGTGCCCATCTCAGGCCTCCCCAACTGCCAGGATGCCCAAGCACCTCTTACTTACAGTCCTCCTTCCTCTAGGCCTCTGACCCCCGACATTCCGAGTTCTATTTTGGGCCTTCTCGGCACGTCCCCGACTTCCTCTCCACCACACACTCTTTGCCCTGTATCCCGGGGATGAGGATCACCATTTCCTCCAAGGGTCCTGCAGCTCCTCCTGCCTTACCTTTGTGTCCTCATCCCCGGCACCCATTTCTGGGTGTCCCTCCCACCAATACGTTTGCACCCGTTTGTCTCCTAGCCCCCGCCTCTCCTGGACTCTTTTCAAGACCAGTCTCCATCTCCAGCCTCCTTCAAGCTTGAGGCTGAAGCTGACAATCTTAAGAGACCTTAGAGCCGCCAAGCTCAGGTTAGTCCGTTAAGCGCCGCCCAGCCAGTCCTCCCCGTCACAGGGGGCGCTGTCCGCCTTCCTCTCGCCTACACAAAGACCCCGCTCTCGAATCTGGGGTGACAGGAAGGAGCCGGTCCAGGCTCCGGGGGCTGGGAAAGGGCGCGTCTCAAAGGCTGGCTGGAGTGGAGCCAAGGGAAAAGATCGTTAGAGACAGCGCCCCTGACCAACCACTTAGAGCAGCGCAGGGGTGGGAGGGCGGCCGCAGGCTCTCCTCTCGTTAGTGCCCCCTGTGTTTGGGGCCCCGTGATCTCAACGGTCCTGCCCTCGGTCTCCCTCTTCCCCCGCCCCGCCCTGGGCCAGGTGTTCGAATCCCGACTCCAGAACTGGCGGCGTCCCAGTCCCGCGGGCGTGGAGCGCCGGAGGACCCGCCCTCGGGCTCATGGCGGCCCCGGTCCGCCTGGGCCGGAAGCGCCCGCTGCCTGCCTGTCCCAACCCGCTCTTCGTTCGCTGGCTGACCGAGTGGCGGGACGAGGCGACCCGCAGCAGGCGCCGCACGCGCTTCGTATTTCAGAAGGTGGGTCCTGGCGTGGCCCGATGGGAAAAGCTCCTGACCAGGTACCCTACCCCTGCCCGGCCAGGCGCTGCGTTCCCTCCGACGGTACCCACTGCCGCTGCGCAGCGGGAAGGAAGCTAAGATCCTACAGCACTTCGGAGACGGGCTCTGCCGGATGCTGGACGAGCGGCTGCAGCGGCACCGAACATCGGGCGGTGAGCGCCTCGGAAAGGGGTCGGTGATCCCCGAGTGTGGAGTTAACTCTTTTCTCTCCCGCAGGTGACCATGCCCCGGACTCACCATCTGGAGAGAACAGTCCAGCCCCGCAGGGGCGACTTGCGGAAGTCCAGGACTCTTCCATGCCAGTGAGGAAGGGGCAAGGGGAGTGGAAGGCAAATTTCATGTTCAGAACTCCTCTGTACCTTTCAGGTTCCTGCCCAGCCCAAAGCGGGAGGCTCTGGCAGCTACTGGCCAGCTCGGCACTCAGGAGCCCGAGTGATACTGCTGGTGCTCTACCGGGAGCACCTGGTGAGCACTGGGCTACACCGGGAGGCGGAACCAGCCTACCCTGTCTTTTCTACCTTGGTTTCAGAATCCTAATGGTCACCACTTCTTAACCAAGGAGGAGCTGCTGCAGAGGTGTGCTCAGAAGTCCCCCAGGGTGAGCACAGGGATCAGGGAGGACAGGCCCAATGCTCTCTGAGGGTCTCTTTTCTGATCCACAGGTAGCCCCTGGGAGTGCTCGACCCTGGCCAGCCCTCCGCTCCCTCCTTCACAGGAACCTGGTCCTCAGGACACACCAGCCAGCCAGGTGGGGCCAACTGCAGGAGATACAGGAGAGCAGGTAGAGCTGTGTTGTCCCCTCTGCCTCCCAGGTACTCATTGACCCCAGAGGGCCTGGAGCTGGCCCAGAAGTTGGCCGAGTCAGAAGGCCTGAGCTTGCTGAATGTGGGCATCGGGCCCAAGGAGCCCCCTGGGGAGGAGACAGCAGTGCCAGGAGCAGCTTCAGCAGAGCTGTGAGGAGGAGGGCAGAGGAGTGGGGAAAACATCTGGCCTCACATACCAACACCCCCCACTTAGTGCCAGTGAAGCAGGGGTCCAGCAGCAGCCACTGGAGCTGAGGCCTGGAGAGTACAGGGTGCTGTTGTGTGTGGACATTGGCGAGACCCGGGGGTGAGTGAGGTGGGGAGAAACGAGGGAGATGATCTGATCTAGGCTTCCCTCCTTGCCACTCCAGGGGCGGGCACAGGCCGGAGCTGCTCCGAGAGCTACAGCGGCTGCACGTGACCCACACGGTGCGCAAGCTGCACGTTGGAGATTTTGTGTGGGTGGCCCAGGAGACCAATCCTAGAGACCCAGGTGAAGGGCCGTGGACAGGCTGGCACCAGGGGAGGGGATCGCAAGCTAACGGCTGGCTTGTCAGCAGCAAACCCTGGGGAGTTGGTACTGGATCACATTGTGGAGCGCAAGCGACTGGATGACCTTTGCAGCAGCATCATCGACGGCCGCTTCCGGGAGCAGAAGGTAATTTTGCTGGCTTTGCCAGGCTTCCCTGCACCCTCCCTGTCCACTCTGTACACTTCCCTAGTTCCGGCTGAAGCGCTGTGGTCTGGAGCGCCGGGTATACCTGGTGGAAGAGCATGGTTCCGTCCACAACCTCAGCCTTCCTGAGAGCACACTGCTGCAGGCTGTCACCAACACTCAGGTGAGCTGGGAGGGCAGGGCCAGGCAGGCAGGCCACCTTCCCTCTCTTGGGTCCTCTTCCCCAGGTCATTGATGGCTTTTTTGTGAAGCGCACAGCAGACATTAAGGAGTCAGCCGCCTACCTGGCCCTCTTGACGCGGGGCCTGCAGAGACTCTACCAGGTGAGCAGAGGCCCCTTTCCCAGTGTCGGGACTCCAGCCTGGCCTCAGTCCCTTCTTCCCTCAGGGCCACACCCTACGCAGCCGCCCCTGGGGAACCCCTGGGAACCCTGAATCAGGGGCCATGACCTCTCCAAACCCTCTCTGCTCACTCCTCACCTTCAGTGACTTCAACGCAGGAGCCATCAAGAATAAGGTACTGTCTCTGCCTAGCTTCTCAGACATGGCCCCCCACTGATCCAGCCCTTTCCCGAACCCAGGCCCAGTCGGTGCGAGAAGTGTTTGCCCGGCAGCTGATGCAGGTGCGCGGAGTGAGTGGGGAGAAGGCAGCAGCCCTGGTGGATCGATACAGCACCCCTGCCAGGTAGGCCCTAAAGGGCCCTTAGGTGTCCTCAGCAGCCTCAGAAACTCAAACCCCTGCCCCCCAGCCTCCTGGCCGCCTATGATGCCTGTGCCACCCCCAAGGAACAAGAGACACTGCTGAGCACCATTAAGTGTGGGCGTCTACAGAGGTGAGGGCAAGAGACGGAACCTGGAGGGAGTGGGGCGTGACCCTCGCTGCCTCTCTTCCTGCAGGAATCTGGGGCCTGCTCTGAGCAGGACCTTATCCCAGCTCTACTGCAGCTACGGCCCCTTGACCTGAGCTTATGCCGTGAAACAGCCCCCAGCCCCCGTCTGTCCCCCAACCCAGGCTAGCCAGCCTTTTAACAACATCTTTTGGGGTACAATTAGAATCTAAGTGTTTGCAGCCATATGTGTCATGTAGAAGATGCCTAGCCCTGGGGACCTTGTGAAATACGCAGGAACCAGGGATACCATCTGGTCCAGTGGTTTTTAAACAAAGCTGCTTAGCACCTGGAATTCCCTGGTCAGGGAGATGGAGTCAGTGGGGCATTGCAGCTTGGAATCTATTTTATGTCACCAGTTGGTCCTCATCAAATAAAATTTCCTTAGGAGTGCAGAGGGCTCATTGGGAAAATAAAAATAATAAAAATAAATAAAACTTCCTAAAAGAAAAGATTGAAAACCACTAACAGTCCAGTTGCCTCGTTTTATAGAAAA